TCTGAGTCCGTCGCCCCCTGGTGGAGAGGAAACCTCGGCACTCACCTGAAGCACCCCCTCCATGCCCGGCCCTGCCAGGTCTCCCTGCAGCCTCACCACGCCCAGGCGCAGTCGACCCAACTCCTCCTCCTGCTGTTCCAGCTGCTGCTTCAGCTCCTCCAGCTGGGGAGAAGTAAGAGAGACAGGGTGGACCTCCTTTTTCTGGCGTCCCAGCCGGCAATCCCTTCTGGCTCCAGGGACCTCACCTGTCCCAGGATGAGCTGCTCCAGCCGCTGCCACGCCCTCTGATCCTCCTCCAACTGGAGGGGCTGCTGTCCCTGGGTCTCATCCCCCAGTGGCTCGCCTGGGACTGCGGTGAAGTGGGAAGGGCTTTCTTCTTGGGATGTGGATCCTGGAGTAGGGTGGGCCCAGTTAGCACTGAAGAGGTCTCTAGTCCAAATCTTCCGGAACATGACCCCGAACTCCAGGCCGCCCAGGTTCTACCGGGATTTGCTCCCTCCAGAGTTCTTCTTCAACTTACTGTCCTTTACTCACCATCTGGAGAGGGGGGCCGGACCCGAGGGGCTGGCTGAGTCCCCTGGAGCAGGGCCTGCCTCCCCCTGGGGCTTCGAAGCCATGCCAGAAGGGCCAAGAGCTGACTGGTCACTGTCAACAGTGAGGGGACCTCGCCAGACTGCGAAGGAGACAAGAATCCGAGCAGGGCTGTGAAAGCCAGGAAGGCCGGGGCAGGTGGTACCTGCCAGCAGCCCCCTCCGCCGCGCTCACCTGGCCCAGGTCCGCCGGGCCCCCGCAGCTCTCTTCCGCCCCCAGCTGGACGGAGAGGAACTCGGCGAGGCGCAGTAGGGCCTCTTCCAGGGACACCGCGGCCGCGCGGCCCTCGGCTGCGCCTTCCGACCCATCCTCAGGCTCGGAGCTGGCTGCCGGTCAGGGAGGAGGGCGGGAGACATTTCGGGTCACGTGCTTGAGCCAGGCCTCCGCCCCTCCCTGGGAGGTCCCGGCACCGCCCTCGCACCGCGGGACTCCCAGCCCGCACCTACCGGCCAGGCCGGTCAGCTCGGTCCACAGCTCTGGCGCGGGCAGGTCTGGGCGCCGGCGACCCCGGGGCTTGCGGGCTCTCTAGGGAGGGGGCAGGGGCGCCCCTGAGGAGGGGGGCAGGCAGCCTGCTGGCCCCTTCCCTCCGCGAACCGGGCCGGAGGATTGGGGCCGAAGTCTACGCTTCCAGCATCGGGGCCGAGCCGAGGGTCCTCGGCACGGCCCCGTCGCCCCGCGCCCCGTGCCCGCCCCCGCCCCGGGAACCTCGGCGTGGGGGTGGGGCAGGCGGCGGGAGACGACGGGCTGCACGGCCAGCCCCGCTCACCTGGGCGGGGTCCCCGGGCTCCGCGGCCGCCGCGGCGCCACCATCCCTGCGGAAGAGGCTGTAGAAGATGTAGATGAGCAACGAGTAAAAGGCGTACATGGGAGCGCGGGGCGGCAGAGGGCCCCGCTTCGCGCCGCCCCGCGTCCCCGCGCCCAGACTCGGCGCCCGCCCGCCGCAGTGCCGGTGCGCATGCTCGCGACGGCCGCCCCCACGGCCCGGCTCCCACGGCTGGAAGGCGAGCGCGGGGACGGGGGTACTAGAAACAGGTCCCGGCTGAATTAGGTTCTTCTTCTCCACAGGTGTGTGCAGTGGCCTCAGGGATCCGGAAAGTCTAGGACTGAACTTCTCCTAACATCCAGTAATGGGGACCTGGAACCTGGGCTTACTAGAGTGCCGCGCGTAGGGCTCCAGGTCGCTGGCTTCTGCGCTTCCTTCCTCTCCAAAGTTGAGTATCTCCTATCTGTGTCCTCGTACATACTGCCGCCTGAGGTGCCATGGCCCCCAAGCCGGGGGCCGAGTGGAGCACAGCCCTGTCCCATCTGGTGCTGGGAGTGGTGTCTCTGCACGCAGCCGTGAGCACAGCCGAGGTGAGTACACTGGGGCTGAGCAGGGGCGCATCTCCCACGTGTTCTCCCTTCCCTGTGTTGACAGGCAAGTCGAGGGGCTGCTGCTGGCTTCCTGCTCCAGGTCTTGGCTGCCACCACCACGCTGGCCCCAGGGCTGAGCACACACGAAGACTGCCTTGCTGGAGCCTGGGTGGCCACCGTCATCGGCCTTCCCCTTCTGGCCTTCGATTTCCACTGGGTGAATGGGGACCGCTCCTCTGCCAACCTGCTCCTGGGAGGAGGCATGGTGCTGGCAGTGGCTGGCGGCCACCTCGGCCCTGAGGGCCGCTCTGTGGCTGGTCAGGCAATGCTGTTGGTGGTCGCAGTGACCATCCTCATTGTAGCTGTCTTCACGGCCAACACTTATGGGATGTGGGGGGGGGCGATGCTGGGTGTGGCAGGCCTCCTGAGCCGGCTGGAGGAGGACAGGCTGCTGCTGCTACCGAAGGAGGATGTCTGTCGCTGGGCCTTGGCTGTAGGCAGCTGGGCTTACTGCCGGGCCCTGCATACACAGCGCCTCCAGTGGGAGTGACAGTTGGATACAGCCAGGCAGGGTTTCTGCCCTGCCGAACACTTTCCCTCCCACCTGCCTGCTCCTGGCGCCTTCTCCCTAGGGGTAGACTCTTCTGCCTACTGAAGTGGGTTTGCTGCACATTGACTGGTCAGGGGCAGAGTCTGGGTGCTGTCCTTTGGCCACGTGTGGGGACTTGTCTAGACCAGAATGAAAGGGACAGGGTCCCAGACACGTTTGGGGGTCCTGATTCTGGGCTGGACACGGTTGTGGATCCAGAGAAGAGGCCTAGTCTCCAATAAATCTTAGGAATTTTGCAGGAATATGAAAACTGCCCATTTTTGAGAGGGATTGA